TGCAGGCTGGAATGGCTGGAGAGCCCCAGGGCTCGCCTGGACGCCCAGGGCAGGGTGCTCACGGGAGCATCGAGGGTACACGGGGAGGAACGCCGGGGTTCGGGCGACCCTAGGGGCGACGCACAGAGCTGGGCGCGGCCACTCACCTCGGTGCCTTCTAAGGACCTGGACATCCTGGGCCTTGGCGGCCTGGGGGCTCCATTCCTCCGCGCGCTGAATGGAAGAAATCCCGCCCGGGCATCTCGGAAGGAAAGCCTCGGAGTCCATTCGGCCCTGGAGCCGGATACCAACCGCCAGGGCTTTCCAGGCCCGTCCCGGGAAATGGTTTTCTTAGGCGAGTGCGAGGCGGGCCCCTCGGTTCCGATGCAGGCGCACTAGATGCCGGCAAGGCGGGGACTAGGCCTAGGGGACCTCGGTCGCCTCGAGGTCGCGGAGACCCCAAGGCCACGGAAGGACCCGCGTCTCCGCAGCCCGCACGCCGGGAAGCGTGCAGAGTCCTCGGCGGGGTCCCGAGCCCGCTGGTCAGAGCGTGGAGCGGCGGGGTGGGAGGGACGTGGTCCCCAGAGCGCGGGGCCACCGTAGGGGCCCCTGATGGGGAGGGAGGGAAGGGTCGGCCCGACGGGGTCCCAGCAGTTCCCCGCGCGCAGCCGCTCGGCTCCCTCCCCGTCCAGCTGGGAGCCGCCAGCCCTGGGCGTCCGAAGATAGCGGGTGCCCGGGGCAGCCCCCAGGGGTGCGGGCGAGGGCGCAGGGCGGCCCAGACAGTTCCCGCGTGGAAGGCGCCCGTCTAGATCCGCGACGTCTCGGACCCCCAGGCCCCCGCACCCCGTGTCCGAGGCTCCGGGACGCGCAGGACAGTGGAGCCGTGGCCGCCGCTTGCTCCCAGCCATCTGCGTCCGGGAGGCGGGGGCGGGGGCGCGGCCCGGGGAGGTGAGGAGGAGGAGCCAGGACGCGAGGGCGACCCCGTCGGCGGGAGGGCGGGGCGGGGCGGACCCTGTCTACTGGATAAGAGCCCGAGGCCGAGGCTGAGACCGCCCAGCGCTGCGGAGCGGGAGGGGAGGCTTCGCGGAACGCTCTCGGCGCCAGGACTCGCGTGCAAAGCCCAGGCCCGGGCGGCCAGGTGAGGCCAGCGTCGCTCGCGGCATCGGGGCGTGTTGTGTGTTTATTTTTCATATTGGCTGAAGACCAAGAGGGAAGAAGCACAGAATTCCTCAACTCCCAGTGTGCCCATGAGTAAGAGCAAATGCTCCGTGGGACTCATGTCTTCCGTGGTGGCCCCGGCTAAGGAGCCCAATGCCGTGGGCCCGAAGGAGGTGGAGCTCATCCTTGTCAAGGAGCAGAACGGAGTGCAGCTCACCAGCTCCACCCTCACCAACCCGCGGCAGAGCCCCGTGGAGGCCCAGGATCGGGAGACCTGGGGCAAGAAGATCGACTTTCTCCTGTCCGTCATTGGCTTTGCTGTGGACCTGGCCAACGTCTGGCGGTTCCCCTACCTGTGCTACAAAAATGGTGGCGGTAAGTCCCATCTCAGCCTCCCTGAGCATGCTCCCCAAACTAAAGGTGCTTTTCTGCCCCACAGGTGCCTTCCTGGTCCCCTACCTGCTCTTCATGGTCATTGCTGGGATGCCACTTTTCTACATGGAGCTGGCCCTCGGCCAGTTCAACAGGGAAGGGGCCGCTGGTGTCTGGAAGATCTGCCCCATACTGAAAGGTAATATGCGGGTGCCTCCCTTCACCCTGGCGCGTGGGCTCCATGGCCTCCCCCTTCCCGCTAGGTGTGGGCTTCACGGTCATCCTCATCTCACTGTATGTCGGCTTCTTCTACAACGTCATCATCGCCTGGGCGCTGCACTATCTCTTCTCCTCCTTCACCACGGAGCTCCCCTGGATCCACTGCAACAACTCCTGGAACAGCCCCAACTGCTCGGATGCCCATCCTGGTGACTCCAGTGGAGACAGCTCGGGCCTCAACGACACTTTTGGGACCACACCTGCTGCCGAGTACTTTGAGTAAGTGGGAGTCGGGTCCTCGGGAACGGGAGCCACAGAGTCCCCCGCTGACTCCCCTCTGCAGACGTGGCGTGCTGCACCTCCACCAGAGCCATGGCATCGACGACCTGGGGCCTCCGCGGTGGCAGCTCACAGCCTGCCTGGTGCTGGTCATCGTGCTGCTCTACTTCAGCCTCTGGAAGGGCGTGAAGACCTCAGGGAAGGTGAGGCTCGGGGGTCACCAATTGGGCCTGTAGTGCAGCCTGGTGACACTGTCCTCTCCTGCAGGTGGTATGGATCACAGCCACCATGCCATACGTGGTCCTCACTGCCCTGCTCCTGCGTGGGGTCACCCTCCCTGGAGCCATAGACGGCATCAGAGCATACCTGAGCGTTGACTTCTACCGGCTCTGCGAGGCGTCTGTGAGTACAGTCTGCTCACTGCTTCACAGTCCGGACAGCCTCTCACCGCCCTCTGGCTCTGCAGGTTTGGATTGACGCGGCCACCCAGGTGTGCTTCTCCCTGGGCGTGGGGTTCGGGGTGCTGATCGCCTTCTCCAGCTACAACAAGTTCACCAACAACTGCTACAGGTGAGCCCCTAGCAGGGCCAGGCAGGGGCCTCGGTTCCTGAGACGGCGTGTCTTGTTCTTACAGGGACGCGATTGTCACCACCTCCATCAACTCCCTGACGAGCTTCTCCTCCGGCTTCGTCGTCTTCTCCTTCCTGGGGTACATGGCACAGAAGCACAGTGTGCCCATCGGGGACGTGGCCAAGGACGGTGAGCCCCTCCTGCTGCACCTGGGCCTGCTCCTCTGTGGCAAGCAGGGCGGGTTCTGTTTCAGGGCCAGGGCTGATCTTCATCATCTACCCGGAAGCCATCGCCACGCTCCCTCTGTCCTCAGCCTGGGCCGTGGTCTTCTTCATCATGCTGCTCACCCTGGGTATCGACAGCGCCGTGAGTAACCCGCACCGCCCGGCCCTGTCCTCGCCTGCAGCCCGACCCTGTGCTCTGTGTGCAGATGGGTGGTATGGAGTCAGTGATCACCGGGCTCATCGATGAGTTCCAGCTGCTGCACAGACACCGTGAGCTCTTCACGCTCTTCATCGTCCTGGCGACCTTCCTCCTGTCCCTGTTCTGCGTCACCAACGTACGTACCATCGCCGGCTTCGCCTTCTCCTGTCTGTAGGTCCACAGGCTCCCCTCTCTTCCAGGGTGGCATCTACGTCTTCACGCTCCTGGACCATTTTGCAGCCGGCACGTCCATCCTCTTTGGAGTGCTCATCGAAGCCATCGGAGTGGCCTGGTTCTATGGTGAGTCCGGGGGAAGGCAGCCAAGCCGGCACGATGGACACTGATGCCACCTCTTCTCCCTCAGGTGTTGGGCAGTTCAGCGACGACATCCAGCAGATGACCGGGCAGCGGCCCAGCCTGTACTGGCGGCTGTGCTGGAAGCTGGTCAGCCCCTGCTTTCTCCTGGTAAGGGACCTCGGGCCACCTGCCCTTCCCCCAGCTGCCTGACCTCCGTATCTGCTGGTTGCAGTTCGTGGTCGTGGTCAGCATTGTGACCTTCAGACCCCCCCACTACGGAGCCTACATCTTCCCCGACTGGGCCAACGCGCTGGGCTGGGTCATCGCCACATCCTCCATGGCCATGGTGCCCATCTATGCGGCCTACAAGTTCTGCAGCCTGCCTGGGTCCTTTCGAGAGGTGGGTATTTGGACGGGGCGCCTTCACCCGAGGCACTGACCCCTGCACTCTCTTTCTCTTTCAGAAACTGGCCTACGCCATTGCACCCGAGAAGGACCGTGAGCTGGTGGACAGAGGGGAGGTGCGCCAGTTCACGGTGAGGTCGAGGTCCCTGCTGGGCCTCTCTCGAGGGTTTCTGACTAAACCTGTTTTCTTTCCAGCTCCGCCACTGGCTCAAGGTGTAGAGGGAGCAGAGACGAAGACCCCAGGAAGTCATCCTGCAATGGGAGAGACACGAACAAACCAAGGAAATCTAAGTTTCGAGAGAAAGGAGGGCAACTTCTACTCTTCAACCTCTACTGAAAACACAAACAACAAAGCAGAAGACTCCTCTCTTCTGACTGTTTACACCTTTCCGTGCCGGGAGCGCACCTCGCCGTGTCTTGTGTTGCTGTAATAACGACGTAGATCTGTGCAGCGAGGTCCACCCCGTTGTTGTCCCTGCAGGGCAGAAAAACGTCTAACTTCATGCTGTCTGTGTGAGGCTCCCTCCCTCCCTGCTCCCTGCTCCCGGCTCTGAGGCTGCCCCAGGGGCACTGTGTTCTCAGGCGGGGATCACGATCCTTGTAGACGCACCTGCTGAGAATCCCCGTGCTCACAGTAGCTTCCTAGACCATTTACTTTGCCCATATTAAAAAGCCAAGTGTCCTGCTTGGTTTAGCTGTGCAGAAGGTGAAATGGAGGAAACCACAAATTCATGCAAAGTCCTTTCCCGATGCGTGGCTCCCAGCAGAGGCCGTAAATTGAGCGTTCAGTTGACACATTGCACACACAGTCTGTTCAGAGGCATTGGAGGATGGGGGTCCTGGTATGTCTCACCAGGAAATTCTGTTTATGTTCTTGCAGCAGAGAGAAATAAAACTCCTTGAAACCAGCTCAGGCTACTGCCACTCAGGCAGCCTGTGGGTCCTTGCGGTGTAGGGAACGGCCTGAGAGGAGCGTGTCCTATCCCCGGACGCATGCAGGGCCCCCACAGGAGCGTGTCCTATCCCCGGACGCATGCAGGGCCCCCACAGGAGCATGTCCTATCCCTGGACGCATGCAGGGCCCCCACAGGAGCGTGTACTACCCCAGAACGCATGCAGGGCCCCCACAGGAGCGTGTACTACCCCAGGACGCATGCAGGGCCCCCACTGGAGCGTGTACTACCCCAGGACGCATGCAGGGCCCCCACAGGAGCGTGTCCTATCCCCGGACCGGACGCATGCAGGGCCCCCACAGGAGCGTGTACTACCCCAGGACGCATGCAGGGCCCCCACAGGAGCGTGTACTACCCCAGGATGCATGCAGGGCCCCCACAGGAGCGTGTACTACCCCAGGACGCATGCAGGGCCCCCATGCAGGCAGCCTGCAGACCACACTCTGCCTGGCCTTGAGCCGTGACCTCCAGGAAGGGACCCCACTGGAATTTTATTTCTCTCAGGTGCGTGCCACATCAATAACAACAGTTTTTATGTTTGCGAATGGCTTTTTAAAATCATATTTACCTGTGAATCAAAACAAATTCAAGAATGCAGTATCCGCGAGCCTGCTTGCTGATATTGCAGTTTTTGTTTACAAGAATAATTAGCAATACTGAGTGAAGGATGTTGGCCAAAAGCTGCTTTCCATGGCACACTGCCCTCTGCCACTGACAGGAAAGTGGATGCCATAGTTTGAATTCATGCCTCAAGTCGGTGGGCCTGCCTACGTGCTGCCCGAGGGCAGGGGCCGTGCAGGGCCAGTCATGGCTGTCCCCTGCAAGTGGACGTGGGCTCCAGGGACTGGAGTGTAATGCTCGGTGGGAGCCGTCAGCCTGTGAACTGCCAGGCAGCTGCAGTTAGCACAGAGGATGGCTTCCCCATTGCCTTCTGGGGAGGGACACAGAGGACGGCTTCCCCATCGCCTTCTGGCCGCTGCAGTCAGCACAGAGAGCGGCTTCCCCATTGCCTTCTGGGGAGGGACACAGAGGACAGCTTCCCCATCGCCTTCTGGCTGCTGCAGTCAGCACAGAGAGCGGCTTCCCCATCGCCTTCTGGGGAGGGGCTCCGTGTAGCAACCCAGGTGTTGTCCGTGTCTGTTGACCAATCTCTATTCAGCATCGTGTGGGTCCCTAAGCACAATAAAAGACATCCACAATGGAAAAACTGCCTCAGCCTCCTTGTCTCGTTTCCGCTGG